AGACAACTATGAATTTGCCTACTGTCATACTATGGATTTACTGATTAAAAGACTTCAAGCAAAATTATATATTCAATACTAATGATGCAAAATGGCAAAAATGACACCAAAATGCCAAGCACTGAATTGGAGAAAACAAGTTAAACATGGCTAAAGATCCCGTTCATGCAGTGTTTCTGGGAATACTGGCAAACACCAGCAACTCTTTTGGTTATTTCTCCTTGCAAGAATGCTGCTGAAATAAACGCCAGCTAGCAATCTCACAGCTTATCAATATAGGCTGAAATTTCCAGAAAAGTTGCTGACCAGAAGCGCGTCCCAGCCACAAACATCAGCACCGCATTCCTAAGGGGAGACAAACCCGGCAGAGGATGCCACACGGTGTGTGGACTTGCCAGCATTCGGGCAGGAGGGTGTGGACCTGACAAGCAAGGTCCGTTCGGCACGGGTAGCGCTCCCAGCCCTCGGCCCGCTCAGCGCTGGCCCTCCACGGTTCTTCCCACCCCTACCTTGGGCTCCCACACAACAGCCCCCCGGCTCCCGCGCCGGCGCTCCGCCACCCCAATGTCTCCACAGAGGGGCAAGGGGGCAGTCTCCACAGAGGGGCAAGGGGGCAGTCGCCCCTCGCCTCCCCACAACCCCGCGCGCGAGGCCACCCTGCGCCAGGAAGAAGGACGGCGTTCGCCTCGCGCGAGTCCATACACAGCTATATCCTAATGACCCGCCCCAGAGCATCCAGTCCTCTCTCCACTGGCCCCTACAACGCCCTTCAAATCCTTCACGTCCGGTGACCGCGCTCCGCAGCCTTACCCTGACCCCAACAAGTACACCCCTAGAAATATCGCCTCCGACTCCAGCCGACTGGGTGACTGATCGGCGGCAGCACGTTCACGACACTTTCGCGATTGCCGTAAAGGGGAACAAGGTTTGAACGAGCAGCGCCGCAGGCGCGCTCCTCGGTGCCGTGAGCGCGCCCCGGGGCCGGCCGGTCTGCTCGGGAGCGCGCCCCGTGGCCCAGCCCTGTCTCCTTTTAGCATAGGGGCTTCGGCGCCAGCGGCCAGCGCTAGTCGGTCTGGTAAGGTAAGTCGAAGTAGGGGAGAAGGGACAGGCCCCAGCGCTTGCAGCCCGCTCCCTCTAGAAGGGTGCGTCAGAGGGTGGGATCTGGCAGCTCGGGGAAGTGGGCGCAGCCTGGAGCCCCCTTACCCGCGTCGCAGGCGCGCGAGACTCCTGCTGGCCCTCATTGCCTCCGGGGGCTACCTTATGCCAGGCGCCAGAGGGGGGCTGGTTGGGGCGGGAGCTGCGGGGGTTTCCGGGGGCGGGGATGAGTGCAGCTGGGCTCAGCTCCCCGTGCCCTACCTTTCTGTTCTCTTCCTTGGTTTCCCCTACTCTCCTCCTGCCCCAAGCAGTGCCTGATGCCGAGTTCCGTCTCTCGCGTCTTTTCCTGGTCCCAGGCAAAGCGGAGCGGAGATCCTCAAACGGCCTAGTGCTTCGCGCTTCCGGAGAAAATCAGCGGTCTAATTAATTCCTCTGGTTTGTTGAAGCAGTTACCAAGAATCTTCAACCCTTTCCCACAAAAGCTAATTGAGTACACGTTCCTGTTGAGTACACGTTCCTGTTGTGAGTTCTGGGTTCAGATACTTTGGTGGCTGAAAACTTCTTATTTTCTTTGTGTCGGTTTTAGGATTTACAAAAGGTGCAGGTATGAGCAGGTCTGAAGACTAACATTTTGTGAAGTTGTAAAACAGGTAATTCATTTTTCACATTATAAGAGGAACAATTATCTTTTCTAATATGTTTTCTCTATTTCAGAAAACCTGTTAGAAATGTGGTGGTTTCAGCAAGGCCTCAGTTTCCTTCCTTCAGCCCTTGTAATTTGGACATCTGCTGCTTTCATATTTTCATACATTACTGCAGTAACACTCCACCATATAGACCCGGCTTTACCTTATATCAGGTAAGTGAAATGTATTCTTTGTATAGGAGACTGAAATCCACATACCTTCCTTTTTTTCTTTCAGTGACACTGGTACAGTAGCTCCAGAAAAATGCTTATTTGGGGCAATGCTAAATATTGCGGCAGTTTTATGTAAGTAATGAAAGTGATTTTAACATGATAATACTTTGTTGTTTTTTGGATTATCTTTTCCCAGGCATTGCTACCATTTATGTTCGTTATAAGCAAGTTCATGCTCTGAGTCCTGAAGAGAACGTTATCATCAAATTAAACAAGGCTGGCCTTGTACTTGGAATACTGAGTTGTTTAGGACTTTCTATTGTGGCAAACTTCCAGGTTTGTGTTTTAGCCCAGCATAGGTATTTTCCTTATTGACGTATTTCTTCTCTCTATCTCTCAGAAAACAACCCTTTTTGCTGCACATGTAAGTGGAGCTGTGCTTACCTTTGGTATGGGCTCATTATATATGTTTGTTCAGACCATCCTTTCCTACCAAATGCAGCCCAAAATCCATGGCAAACAAGTCTTCTGGATCAGACTGTTGTTGGTTATCTGGTGTGGAGTAAGTGCACTTAGCAGTATCCTTCACTGTACAATGTGGCTACACTTGCTGAGATTCTTCCTTGACTTATGTTTTTATAGTGCTGACTTGCTCATCAGTTTTGCACAGTGGCAATTTTGGGACTGATTTAGAACAGAAACTCCATTGGAACCCCGAGGACAAAGTAAGAACTTACAGTCTATAAACTTAGTTTTACACAAAACTATTCTTTTTTTCCCATCACTCAGGGTTATGTGCTTCACATGATCACTACTGCAGCAGAATGGTCTATGTCATTTTCCTTCTTTGGTTTTTTCCTGACTTACATTCGTGATTTTCAGGTAAGAAGGCACAATATTAGATTTATTCAGTCACTTCTATATATAATTTTCTTTTCTGTTCCAGAAAATTTCTTTACGGGTGGAAGCCAATTTACATGGATTAACCCTCTATGACACTGCACCTTGCCCTATTAACAATGAACGAACACGGCTACTTTCCAGAGATATTTGATGAAAGGATAAAATATTTCTGTAATGATTATGATTCTCAGGGATTGGGGAAAGGTTCACAGAAGTTGCTTATTCTTCTCTGAAATTTTCAACCACTTAATCAAGGCTGACAGTAACACTGATGAATGCTGATAATCAGGAAACATGAAAGAAGCCATTTGATAGATTATTCTAAAGGATATCATCAAGAAGACTATTAAAAACACCTATGCCTATACTTTTTTATCTCAGAAAATAAAGTCAAAAGACTATGATATCATAGTTTTTTATACCTTATTTAAGAGAAACAACCTGACGTGCACCAATCAGTCTGCACATCCCAACCCTTCACATTTTATAAATTATTGTAGATCATGTTTTGTTAGGAGCACTTTTATGAGAGACATTTTCCATGACTAAATAATCAGCATTAGTCAGTAAATCCTTTAGAACTGGGTTTTGAAATGGGAGTTTTATCATATTAAATCATTTCTTGTAGTCTTACATTTTTTGTTGTTGTTCTGGAATCTACCTGTAAAGGAAAGTAGACCTGGATTCATGTGGGCTCTTCCATGGCTTAAGTGTTGCCCAAGAGATTTTGTAGGTAACGATTTTTTTTTTTCTGGCCACAATGCCAGATACTAAGCTAATTGGTCTATCATACACATGCTTGCAGTAGTTTCATGAAGTTTAGTCTCTGGCGTGAAATTTTAATCACCAATGAAGGAGAGAGGCACCTGTAGGTAAATTTACTTTAGTCATATTTTATATAAAACAAGGGTTAGTATTCATGTAACATTGAGAAGTTTGGGAATAACAGCAGATATGATTAATAAAAGTCATAACCATACTCAAGAGCTTCTTAGATTTTCATTTATGGCAAGTTATAATTACATGTAAAAGTAGTCTTGAACAGGTAAATATTGAGCCTTTTTAATAGGATGTAACCTTTGTAGAGCCCAAATTCTAAAGAACAAAATTGGCAATCCAATTAAACTACATGCAAAATAAGTGTGATACATGCATCTACAAAAACAGTGTTCTCATTTTT